CCTCCCACGTAGCTGGGATTACAGGCATGTCCCACCACGCCCGGCTAATTTTGTATTTTTAGTAGAGACGGGGGTTCTCCATTTTGGTCAGGCTAGTCTCGAACTCCAGACCTCAGGTGAGCTGCCCACTTTGGCCTTCCAAAGTGCTGGGATTACGGGAGTGAGCCACCGTGCCCGGCCTTATTTTTGTATTTTTACTAGAGACGGGGTTTCACCATGTCGGCCAGGCTGGTCTCGAACTCCTGACCTCAGGTGATCCACCCGCCTCGGCTTCCCAAACTGTTGGGATTACAGGCGTGAGACATGGCGCCCGGCCTGTCTCCTTATCTTTAAAATGTGGACAATAAAAGCATCTCCCCACAGGGCTGTAGGGAGGATTACAAGAGATAATGCATGAAAAGCTTTTGGCACAGTGCCTAGCAGAGGGTGGGGTACGCTTCTCAAAGAATAGTCCCGTGCACGCGTTGAATCAATGAGTGGAAGAAATAACTTGAGGTTGCCTGTTTATTTACTGAGTGCCTACCATGGAATCAGGGAAGGTTTTCTGCAACCTTTACTTTGACAGGGAAGGGCTTGTACAGGTGAAGGTGGTAGCCGTCGGTAGCGACGACGAGGGTATTCCAGGCTGTCAGGAGGTTCTTGCCAGACAGCTGTGTGGGAGTGGGCGGCCAGCATCCCCCGAAAGCGCGGGGAAGGCAGCTCGGTCGGGTGGAGGAAGCGATGGCATCCACGCTGAGCTCCAGTCCTGGGTAGTTATTAGCCGCGTGACTTTGGCCAAATTACTGCACCTCTCTCAACTTCCCGAACTGTAGAATGAGTCTGTTAAGAATACTCACATGCCAAGCATCTTGTGAGATCACGCGACCGCACGTATGCGAAGACGCGCTTCATCTAGAAAGCACAAAACTCTCAAGCCGGCCGACACGGCTGCGCTCTTTGCACTTACGGGCCTGGGCTTCCTCTTCAGGCATGCGCGGTGGACCTGCGGCGCGGCCCGTCAGGCACTGCGGTAGGCGCCCTAGGGGCTTGCAGGACCCTGACCCCAAGATGGCGGCGCCCAGCGAAGTGGCCGCGATAGCCCCTGGCGAAGGCGATGGCGGAGGCGGCGGCTTTGGCTCCTGGCTGGACGGACGGTTGGAGGCACTGGGAGTGGACCGAGCCGTTTATGGAGCCTACATCTTGGGTATCCTGCAGGAGGAGGAGGAAGAAGAGAAGCTGGACGCTCTGCAGGGGATCCTCTCTGCTTTCCTGGTGAGTAGCCTGGACACATTCCTTCAGCCTCTCAGGAAATTAATTGGTCTGCTTTTCCAACTAGGAAGAAGATTCCCTCCTTAATATCTGCAAGGAGATTGTGGAACGATGGTCAGAAACTCAGAATGTTGTCACCAAAGTGAAAAAAGAAGGTAGAGTCAGAGTTTCTGTGTTTAACTTCCTGACAACCTTGTTCTTCCTTCCACCACCTCCCAGATGAAGTACAGGCCATTGCCACCCTAATTGAGAAGCAGGCACAAATCGTAGTAAAGCCAAGGATGGTGTCAGAAGAGGAGAAGCAGAGAAAAGCTGCCCTCCTGGCCCAGTATGCTGATGTGACAGATGAAGAGGAATATCCTTTCTGGAGTCTCGGCACCATTCCCTTTTTCCATCTGACTTTCCTTAACATCACTTACTGAAGCAGATGAGAAGGATGATTCAGGTGCTACCACAATGAACATTGGTTCTGACAAACGTATCCTTCTGGGTCCCTCCCTATGTGTTTCTACCTGTACCCTAATCCCTTAACTCACCTGTAGTTCTGTTCCGAAACACCAATGTGGAAGATGTCCTTAATGCCCGAAAACTGGAGCGAGACTCACTTCGGGATGAATCCCAAAGGAAGAAGGAACAGGACAAGCTGCAGAGGGAGAGAGACAAACTAGCCAAGCAGGAGCGCAAGGAAAAGGAAAAAAAAAGGACACAGAGAGGGGAGCGAAAGCGATAACCTTGGCCTACTCTATTCTTTCCCCCCATGAACTTATCAAAGGGAGAACTGGTTGTGTATTTAAGAGAAATGAGAGTGCATTGCAAAGTAGTTTCCCAAGGCATTTCCCCTATTGTTTACATGGTCAAAAGGAAAATCAAAATCACTTCTAATTACAAAATGTGCTGTTTTGGTGGGGTGGGCAATCAGATTATTATAGTTGATGACTGTACCAAAGATCTGGAATGGGGGCCACCTTTATATTTTAATACTCAAGTCCTGTGCTCCTTTTGGCCACTTTAAAAAGTCTTCCCTCACCTTGGATAAATAGGATTCAGAAAGCTAACAGTTTTCATTCTGAAGGAGCAGAAACATAATCAATCCCTCCCTGAGATAAAATGTGGGCATGCACATTGCTTTGGAGTCAGTATTCAGCTGTAAGTGTAGTATTGTTTTATGGCTGAAATAGAAAGCTAATGAAGAGGCCTACCTGGATCCAGATTTTATGTTAACATGGCAGCAAAACTAGGAAAATGGGAAGAAATTACTTGCGGGGTGTTCTAGATCTGATTTTTTTTTTTTTTTTGAAAGTTTCAGCCTGTGGGAGGAAAAGAGGTATCTTTTAAAATAGAGATAGTTACATATTTTCCTCATCTAGGCTGTGTCACTATTGGGTGCAAGGATATCATTGTTGGCTAGATTCATTTTGTATAATCATGTATCCTCTTGTGTGCTGGTAGAGATTTTAATCCTGATTTTTCCATAAAACATGAGTATTAAGAAATAATTCCTGGTTTGGAGAAACTGGAGAAATCACCCTTTTAAGGAAGAAACACTGGAAATTTCTGCTAACACCAAGATATTTAAGAGTGTACATAGTAGGTGCTCAACAAATTTATTGAATGAATGAGTGAATGGAAAAACTGGGAGAGTCAAAAGTGAGCAGAAGCTCTCCATTTCTACTTCTGTCACAAACCACATTAAATTGTAAATAAGGCCCTTCTCCACTTGACTTCAGGCAGCAGATTGTCTAGAAGCCTAAGGACAGCAATTTCTCTGACAAGACAAAGTAGATATTTTATACCAGGGGTTGGCAAACTACTGCCCACGGGCCGAATTTGGCCCAGTCTGTTTTTGTATGGTGCAAACTAAAAATGATTTTTACATTTTTAAAGAGTTATAAAAGAAAAAAATATGTGGTCTGTGAAATCTAAAATATTTACTACCTGGCCTGTTGGAGGAAAGGTTTGCCAATCTCTGTTTTATACCATTAACTATGAGATTAACAAAAACTTTTACCTTTGTGCAGAAGGTTAAAAAAAAAAAAACATGGTTAAGGAAAAGGAGACATGTTACCTCTTCATACACTCCTATAACTGTGGCATTGCAAAAAATAAAAATAACCACCTTTAAAAAAATAAATCTTATTTAAATTGCTGTCTTCTGACTTATTTTGATTGCTTCTACGT